CGCGCCGGACTAGTTCTCATAGGGTGTGTTGGTTCCCTGTGGGAGAGGCGGCCTGGGAATCGGGAAACTGAGGCACACACAAACAGTTGTTTACTTGCTGGGAACGACTGGCTCATATTCTCTGTTGATGCATAAACCCTAGGGATGAGTGTCTTTAATCTGAGCTGGTACCTTGGACAAACGCCGTGCCTCTCTTGAGAATGACTAGCTGGATTTGTTCTGTGCACCTACTGCCTACCTGATAAAAGCGTCAGATAGTGAATAATCCCATTTTCTTTATTAAACAGGGACACGGACATCTGCAACCTGACATCAGCTTGTACTCATATTCTGGGTTTTCGGTGACAAGTGACACACAGTTGATCATAAGTACCAATCATAGACTGAAAATGCTCTGCATTTTAGAGACAGAAGTTAAAAGCTTTTCCATCCTGTTTACAGAAAGTTTGCTTTTTATCTCTAAAGAGGCTCATGACCCACCTGAATAGGTGAATTGAAGGATGAGGCATTGCAAGGAAAGGCTGCTAACCCTCCCGTTCCTCCTTTCACTTCTTGCCATTTTCTTACAAAACTTTGGTTGTTCCGCATGGGTCTTGAGAGGTGGGGCCGTTATAGTAGCTGATAGCAGTGTCACTTGGGCCACGTTTGAAACCACACCAATCACCCATGTAGCATTTAAGACCTGTGGAAACGACGCTGGAATCAAAATACCTGTCTGTGTTAGTTGTTCCAAGCTGGAGAAAGCTACTTCAGGACGGTTGGCTGAATGGCAACAGTGATGGAATATTTATATTTAGCCACATGTGCTGAATGTGGCTGTCACAAGTTTAAAATGCTTTCCTGTAAGACCATTTGTCTGTTACTCACTTGCGTTCTTTCTCATCTATATTTAGATGGCTTACTGTAGCTTTTAAAGGCACTGGCGTTTTACATGGTGCTGGTGATTCATCCACCTGCTCCCTACATTCATTGTGGTCCGCTTCTGACAGTCTCCTTTAAGGAGAGCTTGTAGGCTTCTAATTTCACATTTCAGCAAGCTGGCTAAAGACATGTGGGAAAGCCTGACCCTGGATTCAGGTCAAATCTCAGCACTCACAAGAGTAAGTTCATGCCTCTGTGTATACAGTTAGAGCTGAATATGCTTTTGTTCTGAAGCTTTTATTTTTAAAAAATTAGACTTGACCTGTACTACATATGTGTAGGTTTCACCCTGTCTATACCTGTCTGGGCAGGTTGTTTGGTTTGTTTTAAACTAATATTTATTCATAGCCAGGCACTGAGTTAGTGTCACATAAATGAGGCCCTTGGCAGTGAGGTCTGGCAGGCCCATCAGCTTGGAGGGAAGGGTTCTGTGATGTGCCCATTGCCAGGAATACTTTCCTTCCTCTACCTTCATGGAAGGGGATAAAACTCTTTAGTTCTCAGCTAAAACATCTTCCAGGAGGCTGCCTCTGCCTCATAGACTGAACCACAGGCCCAACGTGCATCCTACTTTAATGGTGATTACTTGTTTGATTAACTGTATTCCTTTAATGGTGATTACTTGTTTGATAACTGTATTACCTGCCATAATGTAAGCAGGGCAGTGACTGTGCCCCCATGGCCACTTATGGGGTGAGTATCTAGCTGTGCAGGGTAGGTGCTAAAATGTTTGTTAGCTGGCTGAGTAAATGCACTTTAAAAAATTGTGTGTAGGAGGAGAGGGCCCTATAAAGGCACAAATTGGAAGGGAAATTGCAGTGAAAGGGATATTGGGAGGAGAGTGGCAATTTAGATCGGAAATCAAAGAGGATGAGGAGACTGGGGACACAATTTATAGAAACGGCTGTAGAGTTCCCCAGAGAGAGCTCATTCATTCATTCATTCATTCATTCAACAAATACCTCCTCTTCTGGTCCCCACTGTGTGCTGGGTGCACTGTGCAGGCCTTTTGTGAGTGTGTATGTGAGTGTGTGTGTGAGTGTGTATGTGAGTGTGTGAGTGTGTGAGTGTGTGTGTGAGTGTGTATGTGAGTGTGTATGTGTGTGTAGTTCTTTTCCACTTTATCACAGGTAGAACCTTTAAATTTTTTTTTCCTCCTAAGTTCGTCACTGTATTATTAACGTCTCTTCAAAAATAGACTACACCAGTTCTTTACCCCTTGCTGGGAAAACTGAGAAGGCCGTTGAAATGTTGGTCTTTGTTTTTTGCCCTGTTGTCCCCTGTTGCTAAGCATTGGGGCACCTTGTGTTTTTTGGGCACTCTGTATGGAGTCTGTACTTCTCTGCGGGTGTTTTTTTTTTGTTTTTTGTTTTTTTTGCAAGATGCATGGGTGGTAGGTAGTGGGTCACCAAGATAGTCCCTTTTAGGGGCAATGATGTGGGGTATATTCTTGGCTATTACCCTGTTGAGATGAGTTTGGTCTTTTGGTCAATTTCATTGTAACTTTTAGTTTGAATAATAGACTTTCAAGTTCAAAAATCAGAACATAGCAAACCATGCAGAAAATTTTAGAACACAGAGGGAAACCTACCAAGTACACATTATCCTAACCACTCTGTGCTTCTTTCCAAGCTTTCCCCAGTATGATCATACATGGCCATCCTGATACATAGACATTTTGTTTTCTTGTTTCCACTTAATATTTTATTATAAGTACTTTTCCCAAGTTGTTACGTAGTCTTCAAAGCCATTTTCCCCTCAGCTGTATAGTAATCCTGTTAAGGTTCTGTGGCAAATGATCATGGTCTGAAAGGCAAGCTCATCATAGCACTCGTCTCCCACTGGGAGAAGGGGGTCCGGGCCGGGAGCTGAATTAGACTTTGGAGTGCTGGGACCCTAGAGGATGGACTCCCTACTGGTAGTTGGAACCCCCATCCCATGTGAGATCTGGCCTCTGACTGAATGTCCCAAGCAACTGGGTACTCCTTTTCCATTCTTAGATCATTCTATTAAGTCTAAATGACATGTGAGTATCCAGGGTATTTGGTGAGTGTTTCCGGTGGACGTTCCCATGAAGTTATTTACCTAGTCCTGACCTGCAGATAGACGCAGAAACTGTCTAGGGGCAGCCTGGCCTAGTTGCTTTCTGATCTGTACCAGGCACCCAATCCTTACACTCTACCTCATGTTTTCTGCTGAGGAAAGGGATAGTAGTGAATGGTACTTACTTCTTCGCAGAAATGGTATGAGAATTAACATATCAAAAGATCTAGCTGCCTTATATATGATGCTGATGTCTTTTTAAGACTTTTCTAAATTGTAGTTTTTTAGCTATTTATTAGCTATTATTATTGGTTACTTATTAGATTTCAATCAGGGATCTGTAGAACAAGGGAATTAATGCCTCAAATTCCCTTGTTCTCTCTCTCAAATTCCTTATTTCATGGCACTTTTTTTCCCTGAATATTTTTTGGAGCCAGCTGCATTATAGGATCTGTTTATCTATATATCCATATTTGTCTCTCCGACTAAACTGTAGCCTCTGGAGGGCCAAGATCCTACCTCATTTATTTATTTCTGAGTTCCCAGAATCGAGCCATTCATCTAACAGGTATTTACCAAGTGCCTTCTACATGCCAGGCATGGTTCCAGGCTCAGTTAGACAGCAGTGGACAAAACCCCCCATCTTCATGGAGCTTATGTTGCAGTGGGGGCTACAGCATAAGCAGTAGATGATGCAGCTTGTTAGAAGGTGGTTCATGATATGGAGAAATATGCAGCAGTTGTGGGGGCTGGGAGGGTCTGAGGTGGGTTTGCAGTGTTAAAGCTGGATCACCAGGAGGCATCCCTGAGAAGGTGGTCTGTGAGCTAAGGCTGGAAAGAGATGAGTCGGGAGGCCGCACCAGGCTGAGGTGCCTCTGAGGCCCAGACTGCAGAGTTGAGGAACAGCAGGGAGCCTGCTGAAACTGGCATAGAATTGGGGTGGGGACACACAGGAGGAGAGGAAAGTACAGGTGCCAAGTTGGGCTTATAGATGAAAGTTAGGACTGGCTTTTACTCCCAGTGACGTGGGCCACCTTGTAGAGGTTTGAGCAGAGGATCGACCCAATTAGTGGGCTCGAGTGGAGAACACACTGAAAGCTGGGGTGAGGAGGGCACATGGAAGACCACGGAGGAGGCCACTGCAGTGGTCCAGGCCTGAGATGGTGCCTTCAGCCAGAGTGGATGTGGTGTGGTAAGAAGGAACAGATCTTGCATGTTTTCGCATTCTGATTTTATTTTAAAAATGTCCATATACCTGCAGAAAACATGAGTGATACAATGAACACCTATGTATTCTTCACCTAGCTTTACCAGTTATAAATAAGTTGTCACATTTGTTTTATCTATTATTATTATTACTGTTGGCTAAAGATTTTGGGAGGAAGCTACCTATAGCATAACCTTTCAGCCCTAAGTGCTGCGTGTTTCTCTTGGGCACAAGGACATCCTTGTACATAACCATAGTAAAGTTATCAAATTCAAGAAGTTTAACATTGGGAACAAAGATTCACATTTCTCCCATTGTTCCAATAATGTCCTTTGTAGCCATTTTTTTTTTTCTCCCCTGTGCAGGATCTGATCCAGGATCACACATTGTATTCGTTTTTTTCTATCTTTTAATTTTAGAGTATCTCTCAATTTGGGTTTTCTGATTCTTTTCGTACAATTGGGTTCCAGTGGTAACTTTTTGGCAGGAATGCTACACATGGGATATTGTGTCTGTCTTAGGGTACTGGAGATGCAAATGTGAAGGTAGCATCAGTGGGATTTGTTGACAGGTGAGATTGGCATTGCCAATAACTGTGATATGTCTAAAAATCTCTCTCTCTCTCTCTTTTAAAGTTTAAACTCATATCCCAGGCATATGAAGTGCTTTCAGATCCAAAGAAAAGGGATGTTTATGACCAAGGCGGAGAGCAGGCAATTAAAGAAGGAGGCTCAGGCAGCCCCAGCTTCTCTTCACCCATGGACATCTTTGACATGTTCTTTGGTGGTGGTGGACGGATGGCTAGAGAGAGAAGAGGTAAATGCTTTTAAAGAAACATAAATAAGTTGAACGCCACTAATTTTTTTTCTCCCTTGCTAAGGCAAGAATGTTGTACACCAGTTATCTGTAACTCTTGAAGATCTATATAATGGAGTCACGAAGAAATTGGCCCTCCAGAAAAATGTAATTTGTGAGAAATGTGAAGGTAAAAATTAATTTTTGACTGAACCGCACAGTGGCCCTCATTCCTGCCTCCCCTGACCCTGCAGGTGTTGGTGGGAAGAAGGGATCGGTGGAGAAGTGCCCGCTGTGCAAGGGGCGGGGGATGCAGATCCACATCCAGCAGATCGGGCCGGGCATGGTACAGCAGATCCAGACCGTGTGCATCGAGTGCAAGGGCCAGGGTGAGCGCATCAACCCCAAGGACCGCTGCGAGAGCTGCAGCGGGGCCAAGGTGATCCGTGAGAAGAAGATTATCGAGGTACATGTTGAAAAAGGTGAGGCTGCGCAGAGCTGGTGCTCCACACGGATGGCTAATCAGAAAGGGATGATGTTTCATAGGTATGAAAGATGGGCAAAAGATACTATTTCATGGAGAAGGAGATCAGGAGCCTGAGCTGGAGCCTGGTGATGTCATAATTGTGCTTGATCAGAAGGATCATAGTGTCTTTCAGAGACGAGGCCATGACTTGATCATGAAAATGAAAATTCAGCTTTCTGAAGCTCTTTGTGGCTTCAAGAAGACGATAAAAACATTGGACAATCGAATTCTTGTTATTACATCCAAAGCAGGTAATGTTTCAAAGTGTGTTTCCATTGATGTTTCCTCCTTCCTAATTGACCCTTTCTCTGGCAGGTGAGGTGATAAAGCACGGGGACCTGAGATGCGTGCGCGATGAAGGAATGCCCATCTACAAAGCACCCCTGGAAAAAGGGATTCTGATCATACAGTTTTTAGTAAGTTCACTATGTTTCATTGTCATGGACATGCCACCTTTCTTTCCCACCTCACCCTTTACAGGTAATCTTTCCTGAAAAACACTGGCTTTCTCTGGAAAAGCTTCCTCAGCTGGAAGCTTTACTCCCTCCTCGACAGAAAGTGAGGATTACAGATGACATGGATCAGGTGGAGCTGAAGGAGTTTTGTCCCAATGAGCAGAACTGGCGTCAGCACAGGGAGGCCTACGAGGAGGACGAAGACGGGCCCCAGGCTGGAGTGCAGTGCCAGACGGCATGACGTGGTGCGGGGCAGCGTGGCCCCACCGGACTAGCACATGATGAATGTAAAGTTGGCACAATGAAAATGACATCGCTTTAATGGCCTTGTGTTTGGGATGTCCTGTGTATGTGTTCAGCATTCTTAATTGCTGAGTGTCTTTTTGGCTTTTCTTTTGGTTGTAACTTAAGTTATAGCTTAATTTATATTTAAATGTTTTAAGTATAAATCACCTCTAGTCTGCATATGGAATCTGTTCATTTCTATTTTCAGGATATACTTTTGAGATGTCAGTGATTGCACCAATACTTTGTGCTTCTAGTGGCTTTGCCATAATTCAGTGTCACCAATAAGGCACAGCCCAGTTAGCAGCTTAGCCCCCCTAGCAAACCCCAAGGCACAAAGTGGGCATCCTGACTCATCTCTAGGTCTGTGGTTTCTCCCCTCTTCCCTTGGCAGAGTTATTGAGGGCATGATCTCAGGGCTGCTAAGATAACATTTCTGAGGATTCTAGATGATCCTCTTAAAGAATAAAAGCACATCCGTGGATCGGACATGGCTGCATGTGCCTGCTTAACAGGGCCAACTTAGTTCCTACTGTTCTGTGCCCTTCAGTGGATGGAACGTGAGTGTCTGATCATCTCTCTTGGAAGTTTTCTGAACCTTCCAAGCTCTGTGGTGAGGACAAACCAGTGTTTGAATCATATGCTGATAACTGTTTGCCTGTGACCCTCACACCTTGTTCTTCAGGGTTTTAATGATTTTCTGTTGACAACTTTTGCAATGCTTTCCCACCAAAGTGCTTACTTGTAAAGAAAACTAAATCCTTCTGTGTCCCCGGCAGCCTCAGTGCAGCAACAGAAGCCAAGGGAGAATGCTGCTGGTTTGGCCCATGGCACAGCCAGCTTCTCTGACCAGTAATCCGGGGTGACTTGAGGGTCTGCAAAGGCATAGAACTCCCCAGTGTTTTCCACCTCATTCTCCCAGATTGAGCTCCCTTCCAAAGGATCGTTCCTCTCATTGCACAGCCATATTACAAAGGGTTTCCTGCTCAAGTGATGTTTTGGTAAGAACTTCGCTGAGTTCCACTGTGGATTACAGTTTGTATGGACTACTACTGTAAATTATAGCTTGTTTGGAGGGATATTAGTCATTATTTTATTCATGACAGGTAGACTACAATTCGAACTTAGGGTTACCTCAGTCTTTAGCCATTACTGCTTATTTCTTTTCCCCAAGTCACAAAAAACTTGTAAGCTGCTGGGTTAAAGCAGAGGCCACCTGTCAGATCTACCCTACCCTTATTTGGTTACATGGCACCTGAGAGTTTCACTCAGACCAGGGATCTTCCTTAGGAGGGTCAAAGTGCAGATCAGACCATGCAGGTAAGGTGAACCAGCTGCACGGACCAGGTTCCCGCAAAACATTGCCAGCTAGTGAGGCATAATTTGCTCAAAGTATAGAAACAGCCCACCTGTGCCCACTTTGACCATTGGTGAGGATAGATATAAAATCACTTCTTCCAACGAAGCCTAGGTGAAAATCTATTTATAAATGGACCACAACTCTGGGGTGTCGTTTTTGTGCTGTGACTTCCTAATTATTGCTAAAGAACTACTGTTTAGTTGGTAATGGTGTAAAATTACATTCAGCTCCTTCTTGTCATATAAAAGGAATTTGGAGGGTGTCGCTTAAAATTTTATTCCACCTGTACATTTGTCACTTTAAAATTAAAATTGAGCTGGTATGAGAGATAAGTGGCTTTGCTTTTTCCTTTTTTTGAG